TTTGGCTTTTTATGTTTTGTTTTTCATCACTGGAGACTTTTAGCAAGAGAGTGAACGGTTTGGTTGTTTTTAAAAGTTTGTTCTAGCAGCTGTGCGGAAAAAGAGTTCGTGGGGAAGGTTTGAAAGCAGAGACCATTCAGGAGAGGACCCAGAAGTCCCAGTGCCAGACACGGCAGTCGGCCCCAGCCTGGGTAAGGGACAAGGGAGAGGGTAGGGGACACGGAAGCCCACCAGGTTTCCAGCCAGTCCAGCGGTTTTGTTCACTAAAGTGGAAAACCATGAAGAAGTAAGTTTGTTTTGGACACATTGGCTTTGAGAGTCCAGGGTAGATGTACGAGGCTGAAACTCAGGCAATAAAAATTGAGGGGAGAATACACAGCATTTAAAAAGGTACAGGAGGCCGAGCACGGAGGCTCATGCCTGTGATCCCAGCGATCTAGGAGGCCGAGGCGGGAAGATCGATGGAGCCCAGGAGTTCGAGACCAGCCTGAAACCAAAAATCAAAACTCTTAGCCAGGCGTGGGGATGGGAGGCCAAGGCAGGAGGATCGAGGCACGGGACTGGACGAGATGAGTGTCAGCCCAGGGATTTAAAATCTCTCTGCCCACCCTCCCCTTCCTGCGGTCAACTGTCCAGATTCCAACAGACAAAAGCAAGCATGGGCGAACCACCGTGCGCCGCGGTCCCCGACAGAAGCACGCATGCGCACACCTCTGTGTGCGGAGGTTTCCGACAGACGCACGCATGCGCACACTTCTATGCGCGGAGGTCTCCGCAGACAGAAGCACGCATGCGCACATCGCTGTGCCGGTATCGCCAACAGATGGAAGCACGCATGCGCGCACCGCTGCGTACCTAGCACTCCGACAGATGTACGCATGCGCACAACGCTCTGTTCTCGAGATCCCCGACAGAAGCACACATGCGCACACCGCTGTGTGCCAAGGTCGCCAAAAGACGGAAGCACGCATGCGCACACCGCGGTCCGTGGGGCACCGGGCGGAAGCGTCCTGACTGCGCAGGCGCAGCAGGGGTGGTCGCCATGGAGACGCGTGGCCCTGGCCTGGCGGTCCGCGCTGAGAGTCGCCGATTAGTCGGCATCGGGCCTCGGGCGCCCCCGGGGCGGGTTGGGTTGCAGCCCAGCGGGCGGCTGGACCGCCGCGGTGGGGCGGGGACAATGGGGTACAAGGACAACGACGGCGAGGAGGAGGAGCGGGAGGGCGGCGCCGCGGGCCCGCGGGGGTCTAGACTGCCCCCCATCACAGGCGGCGCCTCCGAGCTGGCCAAACGGAAGGTGAAGAAGAAAAAAAGGAAGAAGAAGACCAAGGGGTCTGGCAAGGGGGACGGTAAGAGGAGCAGCTAGCCCGGCTGCGTCAGCCACAAACACTAACCTGCTCATCTACTCAGCAGATAAACATCAGAGTCAGAGCCTGAAGAGCCAGCCGCTTTCTTCCTCCTTTCATGACATCTTAAGTCCTTGCAAAGAGCGTGGCCCGAAACCAGAGCACAGACAGAGCAAAGTGGAAAAGAAGCACCTCCCTTCTGACTCCTCCACCGTCAGCCTCCCCGACTTTGCCGAAATAGAGAACCTTGCGAATCGGATCAACGAAAGTCTGCGTTGGGATGGAATTCTTGCTGACCCGGAGGCAGAGAAGGAAAGGATTCGCATCTATAAACTGAATCGGAGAAAACGGTACCGGTGCTTGGCCCTCAAGGGCTTCCACCCCGACCCCGAGGCCCTCAAGGGCTTCCACCCCGACCCCGACGCCCTCAAGGGCTTCCACCCCGACCCCGAGGCCCTCAAGGGCTTCCACCCCGACCCCGAGGCCCTCAAGGGCATCCACCCCGACCCCGAGGCTCTCAAGGGCTTCCACCCCGACCCCGAGGCCCTCAAGGGCTTCCACCCCGACCCTGAGGCCCTCAAGGGTTTCCACACTGACCCCGAGGCCCTCAAGGGTTTCCACATTGACCCCGAGGCCCTCAAGGGCTTCCACCCCGACCCCAAGGCCCTCAAGGGCTTCCACCCCGACCCCAAGGCCCTCAAGGGTTTCCACACTGACCCCGAGGCCCTCAAGGGCTTCCACCCCGACCCCAAGGCCCTCAAGGGCTTCCACCCCGACCCCGAGGCCCTCAAGGGCTTCCACCCCGACCCCGAGGCCCTCAAGGGCTTCCACCCCGACCCCGAGGCCCTCAAGGGCTTCCACACTGACCCCAATGCCGAGGAGGCCCCTGAGAACTTACCCTACCTCTCGGACAAAGATGGCAGCTCCAGCCACAGGCAGCCCACGTCGAAAGCCGAGTGCCCCAATCTCTGTTTTGAAGGAAACCTTACCCCAAAGCTTCTACACTCTGACTTAGCTCCTACTCTGCTGGAGTGAAAATCTACCCACGACGCTCACAAACTTATAATTCCTCCTCACCACAAGTTTATGTGTTAAAAACCATCATCATAAAAGGAAATGAGACCCGTATCTGAAGGAAACAGATGTTCGGTACACGGACGACGCCGACTCTCCCATCACCAAGCTGCCCTCGGTTGCCCAGGAGAGCCACAGTGCCTTGAGAACATAAGCAATTTAGTGAACAGAGTTCTTTTCAGAATTTCCTTTTTCTTAAGTAAGCATCTCTGTTACTTAATTTCTCACCACAGCTAGATGTCTATAATCTGCCCCAAAAAGAAAAGAAAGCGTGTAGATGATTTACCTCTTAAGTCTCAATCTCATGGTGAAACTCCTCACACGGTACCTGCTTCTGTTGGCCGGAGGACGATGCCCTGAACCTCTTGGAGCCTTTTTCTGTTTTAATTAAATGCATGGCCTGCCTTTATATGGCCTCAAATAAGTGGGTTCCAGAACTCCATCCCTGGGAAGTTACCATGGGAAGTCCCAAGAGGAATACTGCTTCTTTCATAAACATGGTCCTCTCCTAATCCTCCATTATAAAAAGCCTCGCTACGCCGCG